CTGTAGGACCAGACTTACGTCAAGTACAGTTGCCACTACACAGATGTGGCTACTTACATTTAAGTTAAATACTTTTTACTTTTGAGATGGAGTCTCACTTTGTCGTGCAGGCTGGGGTACAGTGGCGCGATCTCGGCTCACTGCAGCCTCGACCTCCTGGCTCAAGCCATCCTCCCCGCTCAACCTAGGACTACAGGCTTGCGCCACCACGCCCAGCGGCTAATTTTTGTATTTTTAGTAGATACGGGGTTTCGCCATGTTGGCGAGGCTGGTCTCCAACTCCTGGCTTCAAGCGATCTGCCTGCCTCGGCCTCCCAAAGTGCTGGGATTACAGGCGTGAGCCACCGCGCCGGCCCTAAATTAAATTAAAAATTCAGTTCCTCAGCCGGCTCAACACCACACATGTGGCCAGTGGCTGCCTTAATAACGCAGATGTAGAATATTTCCCTCATCTCACAGAGTTCTGACAACGCTGAGGCAGACAGTTGAGAGTTTTTTTAAAAACAAAAACAAAAAGCTTGGAAACCGCTAGTCTCCACCACCTATAATAACCAACGGGCATTATTACTCTCTCCAAATGGGATGAGGAAAAAACTACGCTAAGGAACACCATGCAGAAAATCTGCCGAGGCACAGGCCAGCGGGGTTTCTCTGCGAACGCAGCCGACGGCCATTTCCACAGCGGAGGCCGTCGTCGGTCCAGCGAGGTAAGAAACTTGTAGGACGCCCGGAACTCCCAGAGGGTTGGGCGTTCAAGGGTCAGGACCCCCGAGATGCAATTGTCCAAAGCGGTGGGTGCTCGTGGTCACCGGCTGGCGAGCCTCGGCTACGGATACCCCAATGCACCACTCCGCCCCGCCCCGCGCCTAACGCCGGCTGGAGAGCGCGCGGCCGCAGGGTAGGCGCCCTCCCGCACGCGCGAAGGCCTGCGGCCCGGAGGCAGCCGGCAGCCAATGGGGCGGGGCGCCGCGCGCAGGGGGCGGGGCCGTGACGCGCCCTCCTCGTGACCCGGCTCTCGGCCTGCGCTCGCGGAAACCGGAAGCGGCGGCTGTCCGCGGTGCCGGCTGGGGGCGGAGAGGCGGCGGTGGGCTCCCTGGGGTGTGTGAGCCCGGTGATGGAGCCGGGCCCGACAGCCGCGCAGCGGAGGTGTTCGTTGCCGCCGTGGCTGCCGCTGGGGCTGCTGCTGTGGTCGGGGCTGGCCCTGGGCGCGCTCCCCTTCGGCAGCAGTCCGCACAGGGTCTTCCACGACCTCCTGTCGGAGCAGCAGTTGCTGGAGGTGGAGGACTTGTCCCTGTCCCTCCTGCAGGGTGGAGGGCTGGGGCCTCTGTCGCTGCCCCCGGACCTGCCGGATCTGGATCCTGAGTGCCGGGAGCTCCTGCTGGACTTCGCCAACAGCAGCGCAGAGCTGACAGGGTGTCTGGTGCGCAGCGCCCGGCCCGTGCGCCTCTGTCAGACCTGCTACCCCCTCTTCCAACAGGTCGTCAGCAAGATGGACAACATCAGCCGAGCCGCGGGGGTGGGTACAGGACCACGTCCGGGACTGTGGCTGATTGTATTTTTCTGTCTTCTTTTTGTTACAGAATACTTCAGAGAGTCAGAGTTGTGCCAGAAGTCTCTTAATGGCAGATAGAATGCAAATAGTTGTGATTCTCTCAGAATTTTTTAATACCACATGGCAGGAGGCAAATTGTGCAAGTAAGTAATTCTTTCATTTTCATGTTGCAGTTATATTAATATACTTTTTGAATTTTTTTGACAGATTGTTTAACAAACAACAGTGAAGAATTATCAAACAGCACAGTATATTTCCTTAATCTATTTAATCACACCCTGACCTGCTTTGAACATAACCTTCAGGTATTTTATATATAATATTTAAAATTAAAATGTGTATATATTACATGTGCCTTTGTCATTTTAGGGGAATGCACATAGTCTTTTACAGACAAAAAATTATTCAGAAGTATGCAAAAACTGCCGTGAAGCATACAAAACTCTGAGTAGTCTGTACAGTGAAATGCAAAAAATGAATGAACTTGAGAATAAGGCTGAACCTGGAACACATTTATGCATTGATGTGGAAGATGCAGTAAGTACTTTGCTTCTGATGTGATACATATTAAATAGAAAGATATTGTTTGCTCTTGTTCCAGATGAACATCACTCGAAAACTATGGAGTCGAACTTTCAACTGTTCAGTCCCTTGCAGTGACACAGTGCCTGTAATTGCTGTTTCTGTGTTCATTCTCTTTCTACCTGTTGTCTTCTACCTTAGTAGCTTTCTTCACTCAGAGCAAAAGAAACGCAAACTCATTCTGCGTAAGTTTTTTACAATTATTTATTTTATAGATAAATTAAAATATAATTCTTTTGATTTATCTAGCCAAACGTCTCAAGTCCAGTACCAGTTTTGCAAATATTCAGGAAAATTCAAACTGAGACCTACAAAATGGAGAATTGACATATCACGTGAATGAATGGTGGAAGACACAACTTGGTTTCAGAAAGAAGATAAACTGTGATTTGACAAGTCAAGCTCTTAAGAAATACAAGGACTTCAGATCCATTTTTAAATAAGAATTTTCGATTTTTCTTTCCTTTTCCACTTCTTTCTAACAGATTTGGATATTTTTAATTTCCAGGCATAGCAATGTTATCTATTTTAATGTGTATTTGTCACAATAACAGAACATGCAAGAACAATCATTATTTTATTTTATAGGCATTTGATTACTATTCTAGACTTCTGGTATCTTCTTACTAACATAAATATCTCAAGTAGAAAAGTTTTTGAAAACTAACATTTAAAAATTAATCAGTTACAGTAAAGACTTTGAAAAAGAAATGTACTTGTTAGGAAGTAGCTTAATTACCCCCCATTGCAGTATTATTGTTATATATATAGTTAATATGTTGTACATCACAATAATATATAATTCAGTCTCTAGTTTCCCTAGAGTCATTTTTGAAACCACTGATTGCAAACCTCCCTGACAATTTTTAAAAGTAGTAAGCCACATTACATTTATCTTTGTAAAAAGATTTATGGTAACTGGTTTCTTACTTGACTTTTATAAATAGTATTTTACATCTTATTTTTGCCTTTATTTCATAAGTAATTTAAAAATCACTGGATTGCTTTATTATATTCAGGGCAATATGGATTATTTTTATACCAAGGATTTGCATCGTGAATTACATTAAGTTATTTGGCAATTTATAATTTATTACTACTTTAAATCAAATGTAGCATTATCACACTGTATTTAAATTGTCATTTTTTAAAGGAATATTTTCTTCTTAAGATATATAGAGGATTTTGGAGAAGAGAGACAGGAGGGGTAAAACCAGCTTAAGGTTCAGCGAGCAGAAAGGGACCTGAGAGGATGCTCACTGTAAGACTGTTGGACAGTGGTGTGTATTGAGGGGATGAATCGGAACGATAGTCTCATGCAGAAAATAGTGAGATTAAGATCATCCTTATTGTTTCTAAATTATTTCAATCAGATGAAAGTGATACGATTGAAATGAAATCACATAGTTCGTGCTCAGAAATTCTATTTTGGTATGTTTGTATTAGCCTTTAGAAAAAACACTCCGTTTCAGAATTGTTCACAGTTTTATTTCTTAGGTTTTTAGAGTTCAGGATTTCATTTATTAATTTCTTCTTGCTTTTTTGGTGGAAATAGGCTTTGTTGTAAACATTAAGAATATAAAATCTCCTCTATATAGAAACAAGAATTTTGTTAAAAAGAGAATTTGAATCCCTTCCTATACTATAAAATGCTCTATAGGGAGACAAAGTGTTTCTTTTTTCTTTTATGTTTACTGTTTATGTGGAGTGAAATATAAGGCTCTTGGATGTATAACATACTCAAAAGCTGTTACACTTTCTCTGATCTGCTGTGATCCACTGAAAATGTGCTGGGGTTTGTTCTGCTGTCACTGTTTATGCTGCTGGAACTTAGCACTGTCTTGATTTGAAGCATATGATTGAGAGCCATTTGAAGCAATCTTCATTAATGCAGATAAAACAAGTTTACATGTGCAGAGTTAGAAAATGACATGTTCAATTCTGTAAGTGGTGACTTTTTGAGCACCTTTCAGTATTATGTATTTGTAAAAACCATTGTTTTTGGATATAAAGCTAATAAGCACTTTAAAAAGGAAAAGGCAGCCTTTACTATTTTTTCTGGTTGAGTCATTGCTCTTTAGACCTAGCATCAGCAATAGATTTCAAAGATAAGTATTAAGCGCTACCCTAAAGTGTGTAAGTTTTTCATTTTGTCATATTGAAAAATGATTTGCATAGTACTGAATGTTGACACACAGCTTATATGTATTTACAAGAATATCTTTAAGTGTTTTTTTGACACATTAAAATAAAGGAAATAAGGAAATTGTAAGCTTTATTTGGATTTTTAAATACATTTTTAAAATTTCAGATGTAATTTAACATCACATTTGTTTTTCAGGTATTGAGTTTAGATGCCTACTTTTATGAGTACCATCAGCTGGACACAGTGTCTCATACCTGTATTTGCAGCACTTTGGGAGGCTGAAGCAGATCGCTGGAGCTTATGAGTTCGAGACCAGCCTGGACAACATAGTGAAACACTGTCTCTGCAAAAAATACAAAAATTAGCTGGGTATGGTGGTAAGTGCCTGTAGTCCTAGCTACTTGGGAGGCTGAGATGGGAGGATGTCTTGAGCCCGGGAGGTGGAGGTTGCAATGAGCCAAGATTGTACCACTGCATTCCAACCTGGGCGACAGAGCCAGACCTTGTCTCAAAAAAAAAAAAAAAAAAAGAAAAAAGAAAGTACTGTCTGTCTTAAATTTTGCTGCAAATAAAAATGTACTTTGGATTATTTATTGTTGAACTTGAGAGATAGAAATAACATCAGATATATTTTTTCTTTTTTTTTTATAATTAATTTTTTTTTTTTTTTTTTTTGTAGAGACAGTGTCTCACTATGTTGCCCAAGCTGGTCTTGAACTCCTGAGTTCAAGAGATCCTCCTGCCTTAGCCTCCCAAAGTGCTGGGATTACAAGCATAAGCACCACACCTGGCTGAACATCAGATATTTTAAAGTGTAGCCCAGAGTCTAGTTGGTAAATGTTACTTATATTGGGACTAGTATTTTCTAATGTTTCTGGGATATGCTCCCTATAAAATGAAATGTTTTCCTGGAACAATGCTAATTAGGATTGCATTCCTGGCCAAAGACATGACATCAAATAAGTAATAGACATCACCAGCAATGAATTTTGAAAAGCAAAAAATACTATTAACCTATATAACCATTTAAAATTTAAAAAATTATGTTCCAAGTACCTCTATTTTCTGAGCTAGAAGAAACCTTAGAGGCCATCTGATGATAGATTCCCAGAGCTGGATGGATCCCTAGGGACTACCTAATCTGACTTTCTGTCCACTGCATGGATTCTTCTAAAAAGTATGTCACTTATTTCCCTACCTTATTAAGACTAAATAAGTGGAACATCATAGAGCTCTTTATTTATAACAGTCATTCTTTGATAGTCAACTCTTAAATGGAGACTTGAGATGCTTAAATATTGTACTACTGTGCTTATCTTGTAAAGATTTCATAAAATGATAGTATTGGTTATTTTAAAAAGGCTTTGGCTTATGCTGAATTATACATGTAGCACCAAAATGTTACAACTCTACTAAATTTCCTTGTTCTAAACTATTATATTAGCTATAATAAATATTAGTCATACATGTAACATGTTTAATGACAAATAACTTTCTTTATCTCCTTGGAATTAAAGAGGGCTTTTAAAAGATAATTTGACTGATCCATGCTTCTTACAGTGTGGAG